GTTTCCCTGAAAGAATAAAAAAAAAAATACAGGCATAAGAAAACACACAAACATGGGCTTAGAGATTTAAATACACACACACACACACACACACACACACACACACACACACAGGCCCTAGAAGGAACATACACCCTGAGATACGCACTCATTCTAAAATAAACTCGGGAATACAGAAGGACACGGGCATGTCCTTTCAGAGAGGCACACTTCTAGGCCCTAAGTAGGAGAAGGAAGAGGGGAGAGGAAGAGGCAGGGAGAGGGACAGGGAGGGGGGAGGAGGGAGGGAGAGAGAGAGAGAAACGAAGAAGGGGGCGGAGGAGGAGATGGAGGAGACACTCTTTATTCTATAGGAGGAGACATCACGGAAGAGAAATCAACACTGAGGCCTTGGCCGGGCGCGGTGGCTCACGCCTGTAATCCCAGCACTTTGGGAGGCCGAGGCGGGTGCATCACCTGAGGTCAGGAGTTTCCAGACCAGCCTGGCCAACATGGCGAAACCCGGCCTCTACTAAAAAATACAAAAATTAGCCGGGCATGGTGGCGCGGACCTGTAATCCCAGCTACTCGGGAGGCTGAGGCAGGAGAATCTCTTGAACCCGGAGACGGAGGTTGCAGTGAGCCGAGATCGCGCCATTGCACTCCAGCCTGGGCAACAGGGCGAGACTCCGTCTCAGAAAAAACAACAACAACAACAACGAACAAACCAAAAACCAATGAGGCCTGAAGATAAAGACACATGTACAACCACGGATGTCAGACTTCCAGAGGCACGGCCAAGGCAAAAGACAAACACATACAGACTGCAGCAGGCAGACAGGCCGGTTCCAGAGTCAGGCTCCGGTGAAGCTCCGAAGAAACAAACACGCAGGGAGATTTCGGAGGCGTCCGAGGACACCGTGGGGCCCGGCTGGCTCCCTCTGTCTCTGTGCGCGCCCCTTCCCCGGGTCACCCCGCCTGCGCCCGACCTGCGCCCGCGCACCGCGCCCTCGGGGCTCCCTGGGACAGCCCGCGGCCTGGCCCGTGCGCCCGGGCTCCCCTCCCCGCCGGCCCGGCACTTCCCAGCTCTGACGCGGGAGCTTCTTTCACACCAATGGGGCTCGCGCGCGGAGGGGCCCTGCCCCTCCTCCGGGAAGGTGTGTCCCTGTTTCCTCACCTGAAACTTCCTAGGAGAACCCGATCCCTCCCTCCCGTCGGGCGGCCAGGGGCGGGCCGCGGGTGGGGCGGCCGGGCCTGCGCTGGGGACGGCTCTGGGGACTGCGGCCGGCGCCGGGACCTGGAGGGGACGCTGGGGCCGAAGCAGCATGTGACACCGACCAGGTGGGTGCCCTCCTCCCGTCTCGGCCCTGGGCTTCCATCAGTTTCTATTTTCTTTGCAAAATAGGAGATGAGGTGTTCTGCTGGAAGTGAGAAGAAAGGCAGGAAGGTCGAAATCAAAAGACAGGAAGGTCAAAAGAATTAATGAGAAGAGTTCATATGGATACTGAGGCCAAGGGGAGAGTAAGGTGATGCAGAAAGCACCCTTCTGTGGTCTTCCTTCAAGGTGGTAATGTGTCTAGTTCAACACTAATCCAATAAGGCTGTTATCATCCCACTTTACAACAGCTGCCTCTAGAATTGGAAACAAAACTGTTAGTTACAATGCTGTAGTAGACACTATGGAAAACAGAAAGATGAGTAAACTCCAAACCCTCTGTAAAGAAGATGAAACCATAGCACCTCACACATTGGCTATCATAGCCTGGCCTATTTTAACTGATGTCCACAGCTTAAGAGGAAGACCCTCTCCTGACACTGCTTCTCTGGCCTAATAGATCTGAGGTGTGTCCCTTGCTGTGTCTGGGGGTTATATGAGGATGAGTCACTCCTAGTGTCCGAAGAGTAGACAGGGAGAGACAGAAGATGACATAATGGAGTCTAGAGAGAACTGACAACTGGGAGCTTCTGGGCACTCTCTGACAATGGTCCTCTGCTATAATTTAATTGTTCATTATGACCTGTTTCCCTCACAAGACCACAGTCTCCATGACGACAAGATCTTTATCTCATTCACTACTGAATGCCCCACACTTAACAGGGTCGCTAGGAAAATATTTATGAAATAAATACATCAATGACAAGTTTTTTAGAGGCTATTGCTTATTTTGTTGAGAACCTGTTGTCTCAAAGAATGACCCTAAATGGAACCAAATAAATGCATCACTCTTCTTTTTTATGGTCTCTTCCTCTGATAGGTAAAAGCAGAGTTGTTAGAAACATTTGTCTTTGATTCCTCCTTAGGATTCAGCCCTGATGGAGGCTGAGGAGGCCCAGCGTGGAGCCTCTCCTCCCATCTCTGCCATAGAGGAATTCAGCATTATCCCTGAGGCTCCCATGAGGAGCAGCCAGGTCTCTGCCTTGGGGCTTGAAGCTCAAGAAGATGAGGACCCATCCTATAAGTGGAGAGAGGAACACAGACTCTCAGCAACTCAGCAGAGTGAGTTAAGGGATGTGTGTGACTATGCGATTGAGACGATGCCCTCTTTTCCCAAGGAAGGTTCTGCAGATGTGGAGCCCAATCAGGAAAGCCTTGTGGCTGAGGCCTGTGACACTCCGGAACACTGGGAGGCAGTACCCCAGAGCCTAGCAGGCCGACAAGCAAGGACTCTAGCTCCCCCAGAGCTCTGGGCCTGCCCCATTCAGAGTGAGCATCTAGACATGGCCCCATTTTCCAGTGACCTGGGAAGCGAAGAAGAGGAGGTGGAATTTTGGCCAGGACTTACTTCTTTGACATTGGGATCTGGACAGGCAGAAGAAGAAGAGGAAACCTCTTCAGATAACTCTGGTCAGACCAGATATTATTCTCCCTGCGAAGAGCATCCTGCAGAGACCAACCAGAATGAAGGCGCTGAAAGTGGGACTATCAGGCAGGGGGAAGAGCTGCCATCTGAGGAGCTGCAGGAAAGTCAAGGGCTCTTGCATCCCCAGGAGGTCCAAGTTCTGGAGGAGCAGGGACAGCAGGAAGCAGGATTTCGGGGGGAAGGAACTCTGAGGGAGGATGTTTGTGCCGATGGGCTATTAGGGGAGGAACAGATGATAGAGCAGGTTAATGATGAAAAGGGAGAACAGAAGCAAAAACAGGAACAGGTACAAGATGTGATGCTTGGGAGACAAGGAGAAAGAATGGGGCTCACTGGGGAGCCAGAGGGTCTGAATGACGGTGAGTGGGAGCAGGAGGATATGGAGAGGAAGGCTCAGGGTCAGGGAGGTCCAGAACAGGGAGAAGAGAGGAAGAGGGAGCTGCAGGTGCCAGAAGAGAACAGGGCGGACTCTCAGGACGAAAAGAGTCAAACCTTTTTGGGAAAATCAGAGGAAGTAACTGGAAAGCAAGAAGATCATGGTATAAAGGAGAAAGGGGTGCCAGTCAGCGGGCAGGAGGCGAAAGAGCCAGAGAGTTGGGATGGGGGCAGGCTGGGGGCAGTGGGAAGAGCGAGGAGCAGGGAAGAGGAGAATGAGCATCATGGGCCTTCAATGCCCGCTCTGATAGCCCCTGAGGACTCTCCTCACTGTGACCTGTTTCCAGGTGCCTCATATCTCGTGACTCAGATTCCCGGGACTCAGACAGAGTCCAGGGCTGAGGAACTGTCCCCCGCAGCTCTGTCTCCCTTGCTAGAGCCCATCAGATGTTCTCACCAGCCCATTTCTCTACTGGGCTCCTTTTTGACTGAGGAGTCACCTGACAAGGAAAAACTTCTATCAGTACTTTGATATGTCACAGTTTCATGTTTATCCAGTTCAATGTATTTTTAAATTTTTCCTTGAGACTTCTTTGACTGATAGATTATTGTGAAGTGTGTTTTTAAATTTCCAAATGTTTAGGGATTTTCATATCTTTCTTATGCTGATTTCCAATTGGATTCCCTACAATGATTTCTGGTTTTCATCTGCTCTGGATGATTACTATCTCTTTTAAATTTGTTGTGGCGAGTTTTAGGGCCTAGGACAGCTCTATCTTGCCATGTGTTTCATCAGCACTCAAAAAAAATATGTGTATTCTGCTGTTACTGTGTGGAATATTCTGTAAATGCCAAATAGATTCTTTTGGTTAATGGCATTTTGAGTTGTTTTATATTCTTGTTGATTTTCTTTTTTTTCCTCTTTTTAAAAACATGAAATGCTTCACAAAATTTTGTGTAATCTATATTCAAGAACCGTTTTAATCTTGTTGGCATCATTCTGATTTTAGAAAGTGCTGCCAAAGCCAACACTCCTTGCTGATTTTCTGTCTAGTTCTATCAATTATTGAAAAAGGCATGAGGAAATTTCTAACTATAATTGTGGATTCATCTATATCTCCTTTCAGTTTTCTTTTTTTAAAAAAAATCAATGAAAATTTATTAAATTAAGCATAAAGTTACTTTCACATTTATCTACAACCACAGTGAATACAGTTCTTGGCATGAAGACACCACAACCTTTAGAATTTAAAGCCTCCTCACCTGCAAGATTACATATATAAAACTCCCACTATTGTTTCTCTAAGAGTGGATTAGTTCACCAAGTTAAAAGTTATATGATCTAGAATATAATAAAATGGAAATGATTTACTCATAAGATTCATATTCAAACCATCTTTATTTACAAAA